GTGCTCTCTTCTGTGCCCAGGCTGCGGGGAGAGAGGGGTCCTCCAGGCCAAAGGGAGGGAGGTCTCCGGGAGGTCCCCGCGGTCCTGGAGGCAGGTGCGCGGGGCCCGGATGTGATCATGCGTGCGCGTGGGAGAAAGGCAGGGCTGGGCCTGCGGGAGCGCGGCCTTGCGGTTCCCAGGACTCTTCTCCGGGCGCCTCGTCTCCTTACGCCACCCGCAACCCAAGCCAGGGCCCCGGTGACAGCGGCGGGGTGGGCCAGGACCGGGGAGGGGGTGCCCAGCAGCGACCCCCGGCTCCCCCTAAGGCCGGGCGCAGCTCGGAGCCAGGAGCTGGCCCGGCGCGTGGCTTCCCGGAAGGCCCGGCGCAGCCGGAAGGTGGGACGGAGGGCGGGGCCAGCGCCGGGGCCGCCACCAAGGCCTGCGCGACCCTCCGCGGGGCTGGGGAGCTGGGCGGGGAGCCCGGGGCCTGCCAGGCCCGGGCTGCAGCCGCGTCTGATCGCCGAGCGCGCCGCGTAGACCTCCGCTCCCCCAGGTAAAGGAGCGCCCGGAGCCGGGGCGGGGCGCCTCCCAGGCCGCGCCCCGCGAGAGGAGGGGGCACCCCAAGAGCAGGCCTGGAGACCCGGGAGTGCCTTGGGGAGAGGGTCCCCGCCCTGCCGGGAGCCCGGCCCTCCCGGTGCCGGGGTGGACACTGTTAGTGTAGTCATTGTCCCTATGGAGAAACTGAGGCATGGAGAGGCTGAAGTCACACAAGTAAGCAGCAGAGCTGGGACTAGAGTCCCGGGCCCTGGCTCGCTGTCACCCAGGAGTGGCGTAGGCATGGGTGTGGTGGGTGGGGGTGGGGTGCGGGTGGTGGATGTGGTGGGAGTGGGTGAGGTTGGGTGGGGTGGGGATGTGGGTTTGGCGGGGGTGGGGTGCGGAATGTGATGGGTAGGGGTGGGGTAGAGTGGGGGTGGCTGGTGGGGCAGGGGCGGGGCTGGGGGTGGGGTGCTAGGTATTATAAATGTGAAGCGGATCCTGACAGGACACCTGTGGGGCAGCGGAGCTGGGCTGAGCCATATGGGAAGAAAATCTGGGCGCTAGTTTAGATTTGGTCAGGAAGGGTCGTTAATGCTTTAGGAGGTGAGATTAGTTTTGGGGATGGCAGGTAGTTTGTTGAGCTTTTGTTTAGACAGTCTTGCTCTGTTGTCCAGGCTGGAGTGCAATGGCGCGATCTCGGCTCACTGCAACCTCCACCTCCCTCGTTCAAGCAATTCCCCTGCCTCAGCCTCCCTAGTAGCTGGGATTACAGGCGACACCACCAAGCCTGGCTAATTTTTTTGTATTTTTAGTAGAGACGGAGTTTCACCATATCGGCCAGGCTAATCTCAAACTCCTGACCTTGCGATCCACCTGCCTCAGCCTTCTGCAATGCTGGGATTACAGACGTGAGCCACCCCGACCAATTTTTGTATTTTTTAGTAGAGACGGGGTTTCACCATCTTGGAATAGCACCTGTAGTTCCAGCTACTCGGGAGGCCGAGGCGGAAGAATTGCTTGAGGCCAGTTCCCGACCAGCCTAGGCAACACAGGGAGACTGCGTTTCTGGAAAAAACAACAACAACACCAGCAACAACAAAAAGCAGGAAGGAAGGGGAGAGGGAAAGAGAAAGAGAGAGAGAGAGAACGAAAGAGAAAGAGAAAAGGAAGGAAGGAAGGAAGGAAAGAAAGAAAAAAAGAAAGAGGGATACTTTGAGAAGCTTTGAAGTGATCTGTTTATTGATCAAGTAGATAGGTAAGGTGCATGCTGCCAGGAGGAGCTGGGGTAGGGAGGGCAGGGCCCTGCTGTATGGGGGTGGGCAGGGGACGGCCCCTGCTCAGCCCTGGCCTCCATTGCTACACAGAATGGCAGGTCCAATGTGATCTGGTCTTCTGATTTTTCAGGAGAAATCAGGAATCTGAGGTGCATGCAAAATCTCCTGATTTTTAAATATTGGCAACTAATTTGTTTTAAAAAAACAACAACTATGAGCTAATCCAAAACTGTTTGCTGGTGGGATCCACCTACTGCCTTTGCGCTGGGGTATGGAGAGGTGGGAGGTCAATGTTGACAAGAGCCAGATCTAATTTTTTGTTAAAGAAAAGGGTACTTGGAGGTCAGATAGCTCTCTTCATAGCTATCTGAAGCCTTCCTCTCCCTTATCTCTTACAATCTGGTCCAAACTCAGAAAGCTAGGCCGCTCTCGGTGAGATGGGCTTGTCTCCGTCTCTCTGTACCTGTCAGAGCAGCCTGGGCGCCTGCAAGAAACCGGGGCTTCCAGTTGGCATTTGCCTTCCCTGTGGCTGGCAGATGGGCTTCCTGTGATCAAGGCCTGGTATGTGGATAAATCTGAGTGTGAAATAGGTGTGATACAGTGGGGGAGGGGGAGCCACACTCCCACCCCCTAAGGTCTGTCCCCATCCTCCCTCCTCACCCACTTCCCTGTCATTTACAGACAAAGGCAGCCTTGCGGTGGGAGAAGGAGCAGGGTGGGCTTCCCTCTCAATCTGGTGAGCCTGGAGAATTCAGGAAGCTGAGCTTTTTAGCAAGGGCTCAGGAGATGGAGTTACTAACCTTTCTTCCCCAACAAGAGCCTGTTAATGCTCTAACTTCTGAAATGATTACTACAAAGAAATTGAACCTTGGATGGAGTCAGCCACAACATCTCTACCCGTGGTGCTGGACTATTAAAACACAGTGACTTCCTCTGCCTGCCCTCACACACGCAGTGATAGCTGCTGGCCCTCCCATTCTGCAGAACCCTGGGCTTGTGTCTCAGTGAAACCTGCCTCATTGTCTGAGATATCACTGAAGTTCTGGGTCTCATGGCCAAGGAAATCAAGGACGCAGACACTCCAGAGGGTAGGTTAGAGCAGAAGTTTAATAAGCAAAAGAAAGAAAGCTCTCTGGATCAGAGAGGGGTCCCAGAAAGATGGGTTGCCATTTTACAGTGAAATGCAAGGGTTTTTATAGAAAAGCTGGTGGGAGGGGTGCTTCATTTACATAAGGTGCGAATTTCTGAGTCCCCCGCCCCACTGTTTCTAGTGCACATGTGGGCTTCTTAGCCTGAGTTACTACTCCATGTTGCTTATTTCTTCCTACTGTGCATGTGTGAAAAAGGTTGGGTGGTGGGGGGGAAGAACACTCCAAGGTAGACATGCCTGGTCCAGGGTAGCTCTTCTTATCAGTGCCATGCAAGCCTCTGTGTCTGAGTATTTCTTTTTTCTTTTTTTTTTGAGACGGAGTCCCACTCTGCTGCCAGGCTGGAGTGCAGTGGTGTGATCTCAGCTCACTGCAACCTCCACCTCCCGGGTTCAAGTGGTTCTCCTGCCTCAGCCTCCCAAGTAGCTGGGATTACAGGCGAGCACCATGACACCTGGCTAATTTTTGTATTTTTTTAGTAGAGATGGGTTTTCACCATGTTGGCCAGGATAGTCTCGATCTCTTGACCTCGTGATCTGCCCACCTCGGCTTCCCAAAGTGCTGGGATTACAAGCGTGAGCCACCGTGGCCGGCCGTGTCTTGAGTATTTCTAAGAAGGGAGAGGACTGTGCTTACTGGGGCCCACCATATGTCTGTATGTCACACAGGGGACCCGCTTTCTGTGTTAGAGCTTGCCTTCCTTATCTGTGTTTCCTGAAAGGGCAACGACTTCTTAGGCTGCTTTTTGTTAGAAGGGAATTCTGCCAAGGACCCTTGCCCTAACTATTTGCCTAATTGATTTCTCTCTCTCCTCTCACATTGATGCTGGCCTGGCTGGAGCAGGTAGAGCTGGAAGTAGCATTTTTGCAAGGACATCTCTTTAGCCTCTGTAGATTTTCACCTCAAGTCATTCGGAGCAGGTCGGAAGCTAGGTTTTTTTTGGGGGGGGAAGCCAGTAGAGCTAAAGTGGTTATGTATCTGTTTCCTGCCTTCCTTCTTTCCACTTCTACATGCATTTTCTTGCTGTGCAGAAACTGTTTTGAGAGTGCAGACCCAAAACTGCAGAAAACCTGTTTTGGGAGTGGTGTCTGGGTGCTGGCCTGGAAGCCAGCCTTGCAGACCAAGCATGGCAGGGCTCAGGGTCTTCACGCCCGGGGAAAGGGAGGTTCCTTGCAGCCTCCAAAGGGGCCCTCCTGAGACCTGGGCAGTGCCTCTCTTTTTCCAATATAATTGACAGATGAAAAGCTGGATATAAACCAGAACTAAGCTCAAAGGTGATTAGATATTTTACACCAGGATTTTGAGCTTTTTGTAAGATTTTACTGTAAAATTATTTCCTTTGGTTACTTTAATATGTACTTCAAATATATCTCATTTTGTGCTGGACGTAGTGGCTCACGCCCATAATCCCAGCACTTTGAGAGGCCAAGGCAGGCAGATCACCTGAGGCCAGGAGTTCAAGACCAGCCTGGCCAACATGGTGAAACCCCATCTCTACTAAAAATACAAAAATTAGCCAGGTGTGGTGGTGCATGTCTGTAGTCCCAGCTATTCGGGAGGTTGAGGCAGGAGAATCGCTTGAACGTGGGAGGCGGAGGCTGCAGTGAGCCGAGATCGCGCCGCTACACTCCAGCCTAGGTGACGGAGCAGACTCTGTCTCAAAAAAAAAAAAAAAAAAAAAACCTCTCTGTATATCTCTATCTAGCTATCTATGTCATTTTGTTTGTGTGATAGCTTTTCAGGACCATGGTGACTGGATAAATCAGGTTCTGCGCTCCGTCTCCCCATTTCCAGGTGGCTTCTGCCTGTTCAGTCCTGACACTGTTATAATGCCATTTTATCGTTTAGACATTTGTATGTAAACAAATCTTGACCACTGGAATAGTGGAAGGGGGTTCTCTTCTGGGGAGAAGGAGGAGGCATTCAACCTGTCAGCAAGCAAAGGAGCTGGGCAGGGCCTGGAAAGCAGGAGACCAGGTTTTGGGAGACCCAGGGCACAGGGTAGCCAGAGCAGGGACCCCCAGGCCTGAGTGCTCCTCCAGTCCCTTATGTGAGCAGGGCTCACAAGGCCTGCCCTCCCACTGCCTCTCATACTCCATGGGGACAAAAAGACATATCTAGGGGTGCTTGTTTGCAATTTCTGAATTTGAAGACTGAGTAACGAATGTCAGAGTCCTGCGTTATGCCCTCTTGGGGTCTTGCTGCCCAAAGTGAGATCAGAGGAGCACTTTGGGGGCTTGTTGGAAATGCAGAATCTTACCCTCCCATACTGGCTGTATCTGACAAGGTTTTCAGTGATTCCCGTGCACTTGTGGAGAATCACAGGTCTAATGTGTACCAACGGGGAAAAAGAAGGGAAATTTACAGGGGCAGGAGCGCAGGATGCTCTCCTGGGACTGCAGAGAAGTTCTGAGGACCTGGCTTTGCGGTCCTCTCATGGATTCATGGGTTTGTTCTCTGGGCTCAAAATTATATCCCAGGATTGGGAGAGCAATTTTACAGTAGGGACTTCTGCTTCTGGATCATCCTTGGGTCAGAAAAGCACACATGTCTGGGTACGGTGGCCCACACCTGTAATCCCAGTACTCTGGGAGGCTGAGGCAGGAAGATTGCTTGAGCTCAGGAAGTCAAGACCAGGCTGGGCAACATTGCGAGACCCTGTCTCTATGAAAACAAAAAATTAGCTGAGCGTAGTGTTGCATGCCTTTAGCCCCAGCTACTCAGGAGACTGAGGTGGGGGGATCACTGTAGCCCAGGAGTTCAAGGCTGCAGTCAGCCATGATCGCACCACTGCACACCAGCTTGGGCAACAAGAGACACTGTCTCTTAAAAACAAACGAACAAACAAAACAAAAAAACCTCATAAAACATATAACCCAAAGATATTAAGGTCAAATGTAGTGGCTCACGCCTGTAATCCTAACACTTTGAGAGGCTAAGGCAGGAGGATCTCTTGAGCCCAGGAGTTCAAGACCAGCCTGGGCAACATAGTAGTCATCTCTACTAAAAATAAAAATAAAATTAGCTGGGCGTGGTGATTGCATACCTGTAGTCCCATCTACTCAAGAGGCTGAGGTGGGAGGATCGCTTGAGCCCAGGAGGTCAAGGCTGCAGTGAGTTGTGATCATGCCACTGCACTCCAGCCTGGGCAACAAAGCAAGACCCCATCTCAAAAAAAAAAAAAAAAAAGATAATAAGCAATAGAATCTATCCATAACTTCCTCAGTTGAATTGCTGTAGCACCTGTTTCAATATTTCCACCTAGAATGAAATGGGAAGTGCTGGTGAGAAAGGGAAGTACTGCTGGAGCCTTGGGCTCAGCCAGAGCTCTGAGGAGACCCCCCACCTCGTGGCCCCTTTGATTTTCTCAGCCTTTGGGCTCTCCAGAGCCCGTCTCTCCCTGCCCTGGCTCCAGCATGCCACACATTTTCCCTACCCTGGAGGATTGTGCTAAAGGTCATTGTGCTAAAGGTCTACTCGCCCGTCCGTCTGTCTATTCATATATATTGCAAAGCCTGGGAATGATTTCATGTATTTTTTCTCCAGTTGCTTTGTCTCCCTGCTTTATCTTTTCCCTGCTTTTAGTGTCCCATGGGTACAACTGTGTTGACTTTTAAGAACAGTTGCTTAAGGCAGCCCAGTGTGTGTGTTAGTAACAGTGTTCGTTCAGAGCCATCCTGGGTCGGGAGCCTGCAGGCTTCCAGACTTACGCCAGGCACTTCCTGCCCATCCTGCTGGCACTGTCTGAGAGTCCAGCCTGTAGGGACTGTCTCCGTCTTAGAAGGGAGGTATCTGACCCTCTGCTCAGGGCCCACTGCAGGTCAGTGCCCGTGTGGTCACAGGGTCCCATCCCTTCCCTGGCTCTGGCTTGGCCTCAGCTCAGATGCCTCACGCCGGGACTTCCCGTTCTCTGCTGGGCTTTGTGTGCAGGGCATTCCCCGGGCCAGTGCAAAGGCCACTAATGCCAGAAGGGTCAGACCACCTCCCTCGTGATGAACCAGCAGAACATGTGGCCGGGTTGCTCCTTAATCTGTCGTAAGTCAGAAGTTAATCAGAGGGCAAAGAAGTGAAACTGTCCCTCTGAACTTCTCCCTCGAAGGCCCGCCACGATGACTATCATGGTGGAGGACATCATGAAGCTGCTGTGCTCCCTTTCTGGGGAGAGGAAGATGAAGGCGGCTGTCAAGCACTCTGGGAAGGGTGCCCTGGTCACAGGGGCCATGGCCTTCGTCGGGGGTTTGGTGGGCGGCCCACCGGGACTCGCCGTTGGTAAGTGCAGGTGTCTCACAGAGATAGCCAGCACCCACTAATTGAACGATTCCATGTTTTCTAGGGGGGGCTGTCGGGGGGCTGTTAGGTGCCTGGATGACAAGTGGACAGTTTAAGCCGGTTCCTCAGATCCTAATGGAGCTGCCCCCTGCCGAGCAACAGAGGCTCTTTAACGAAGCCGCAGCCATCATCAGGCACCTGGAGTGGACGGACGCCGTGCAGCTGACCGCGCTGGTCATGGGCAGCGAGGCCCTGCAGCAGCAGCTGCTGGCCATGCTGGTGAACTACGTCACCAAGGAGCTGCGGGCCGAGATCCAGTATGATGACTAGGCCGCACCTCCGGGGAGGTGGGGGGCCCCTTTAAATGACTCTGTGATTCTGAAGAGGTGGCTTGGGAGTTGGGAGAAGCCCAGCGGATGCCCCCTGGGGAATCTCCACATCATCAGTGTATTACTAGTAATGTCCCGCTGGAGAGGCCACCGCTGTGCAGTGTCATGTTCCAGAAATTACTGATGAAGCAGCATGTGTTGGTGGCATGTGCACTGGCCTGCCATGACAGCCCTCTGACTGGCCCCCCAGTGAAGAGTAAAGGCCTGCCTGCCGCAGGCTTCGGAGGCGTCTGCTGAGTCCTCTCACCCGCATGGGTCTGGGGAAGTGATCACGCTCAGCCGACGGTCTGACCACACTTCATCCTCCCCCCGGGGCCTTCTCATCTTGGGAGATGACTCCTCTTCAGAGCACCTGCTGCAGGACTGGATCCCACCCCCCTGCAGGTCCTGGGGTCTCAGGGCCTTGGAGCAGCCCATGCTGGAATCATGTTTACCTCCTAGTGCAACCGTCCCCTACCCAGGGACTGTCGAATGGCCCCACGGAGGGGACGGGCGGCCTGCTGAGTGAAGCCACAAATACCGAGTGGACTTGACCCCGGCCCCCACTAGGCTGCACACCTAGACTCGCCCTGCCAGGGCCTCGCTCTTCCCATCTGAAAAGTCCTGGTAGTTCTTGAGGTTTACTTCTCAAATGAAATATTTTTAGTAAAAAGTACAGGTATATCTCGGAGATATTGTGGGTTCAGTTCCAGACCACCTCGGTAAAGCCAACATCACAATAAAGCAAGGAAGCGCATTGTTTTAGTTTCCCAGTGCATCTAAGTCATGTTTACTGCATATTGCAGTCCACTAAATGTGCAATAGCATTATGTCTAACAAATGTACAAACCTTAATTTAAAAATATTTACTGTTCAAAATGCTGACACAGAAACGCAAAGTGAGCACATGCTGTTGGAAAATGGTGCCAAATAGACTTGCCTGATGCCAGGCTGCTACAAACCTTCAATTTAAAAAAAAAACACAGTATTCACAAAGCATAGTAGAATGAGGTATGCCTGTATTGCTCTTTCTGAAGTGGTGTGATATAAACCATCTCTAAGAAATGTTTCTACCCTAAAGATTTCCCCAGTACAGTCAGCTCTCCGTAACTGTGGTCTCCACATTTAGATCCAACCAGCCTTGGATAGGAAATATTTGAAAAAAGAAATTGCATTGGTACTGAACACGTACAGACCTTTTTTTCTTGCCATTATTCCCTAAACAATATGGTGTAGCATATTTACATAGCATTTATATTGTATTTGGTATTATAAGAAATCTAGAGATGATTTAAATTATACAGGAAGGTGTGCGTAGGTTACGTGCAAACGCTATGCCATTGCCCATCAGGGACTTGAGCATCCTCAGATGTCGGTGTCTGAGGGTTGAGGTTGCAGTCCTGGAACCCATCCCCCATGGATACTGAGGCATAGCTGTACTGTGTGTTTTCACTTTGCTTTCAGAACTACGACTTGAATGTGATCGATTACAATAAATGTTTTTCTAAAAAGCCATTTTCCCACATATTATGTGTAAAATATCTCTAATATTCAAAGTCTTACAAATGGAACAAGAGGGAAGGTACCAGATTTGTGGCTTTAAAGAATGCAAGAGTAGGTCAGGTGAGGTGGCTCATGCTTGTAATGTCGGCACTTTTGGAGGCCAAAGTGGGAGGATCGCTTGAGGCCAAGAGTTTGAAACTAGCCTGGGCAATATAGTGAGACCTCCATCTCTACAAAAAATGTTATTCCTTGGTCCCCAGGTCCTGGGGCAGGGCAGGGACTTGGGGCTCTCCTCTCAGGCCCTGGAGGCTCGGAGGGAGGCACTTCTGCTGAGGCCCTGCTTATAGGAAAGCTCAGTATCCTGGCACCTCCATGTGTGTAAGGACGTCAGGGTGAATTATAACCCATGGTGATTAAGGAAGGGCCGAGCCTTTCTCTTGCAGAGCGATTGCTCTTCTGCTGGCCTCGTCTAGCACAAATCAGGTGCCCTAGCACAGGCCACACTCCTGGAGTTAATGAAGCCACTTTAATCATTTATATGCCACTTAAGTTGATGGGGGACAGGGCAGGGGTGGGAAGGAGGGGTTGTCTGTCTGTGAAAACTGAGTGTGGCTTTTCTTGTTGAACTGATCATTCCTGCTCTTCCTGCAAATAAGTCCTGCATACGGACCCTGGAACTAAAAATGGAAAATCAGAGCATGCCCCCTCCCAATTTTGTATAGCTTTAGTGGGCTCTAAAGTTGCCCGTTTTTAGTGTGAAGGAAAAAACGTTGATTTGCAGATATCGTGAGAATGAAACCTCAACAAAGATGTTTGGTTCAGTGCTTCAAAGTTGGGGGACACTTTTTCCATGTTGAACAAATGCCAACTTCTCCGGTTGCTTACAGCAAATCCTTCTGGAACAATCGGGGCTGAAATTGAGTTGCCTTTGTTAGGCGATTGGGCCCCATTCATTCTTACTCGTGCATCAGGTCCTGGTCTGTGTCAGGCCCAGGGGACACAGGTGGTCCCAGCTCAGAGGCCCAGTGTCCACTGCAGCCCCTCCCACAGCCTGCCCACCCCTACTGCAGGGAAAAATGCCCAGGGAGGAGATGGTCCAACTCCTGATCAGTTTTGTGTCCGATGGAGCAGGCCTTGCTGAGTGAAGACACTGGAACTAGCTGGGTCCTGGGGTGACTTGGAGGCTTTGGGCCTAAAAGGGCAGCCTGAACCTGGAGTCTTATCTCCCCCAGGAGCCGAAAGCACTTTTCTTGATTTCCCCCAGGAAATCAAGCGCTGCTTCTCAGCTCCTGTGGTTTTAGTATTTATATATCTGTATCTTCTTTGTAGAAATTTATTTATTTTTGAATAAGTAATACCTGCCTGGTACAAAATTTAAAAGGTACGGGAGGGCGCAAGCTGCAAGGGAAGGCCTGCTCCTATGCCGACCCCAGAGGCAGCCACTGTTACCAATTTCATGTGTATTCCTTTAACTCTGTTTTAAAGTAAGTCTCTGAAAACTGTTCATTTCCTTTTGTCAGTATTTGTTGCTGAAAACCTAGAAAAACCCAGAAAATATAATGAAATAAAAACTACAAATTTCACAACCCAGAAAACTGCTGGTAACAGATTTGGTGTCTTTCCTGCAATTGTTTTAATGCTATGTAGGTACACATATATTTTTTTCTTTTTTTCTTTTTTTTTTTTTTGAGATGGAGTCTCGCACTGTCGCCCGGGCTGGAGTGCAGTAGCGCGATCTTGGTTCACTGCAAGCTCTGCCTCCTGGGTTCAAGCCATTCTCCTGCCTCAGCCTCCCGAGTAGCTTTGACTACAGTCGCCCGCCACCATGCCCGGCTAATTTTTATTTTTTTATTTTTTTTTTATTTTTAGTAGAGACGGGGTTTCACCATGTTAGCCAGGATGGTCTCAATCTCCTTACCTCGTGATCTGCCCACCTCAGCCTCCCAAAGTGCTGGGATTACAGGCGTGAGCCACTGCGCCCGGCCTATGTATGTATATTTCTAACGTACTTGCCTTCTTATCCTATATGCCCCTTTGAACACCTGTATCAATGAATGTTAAATAATATTTTTGATGTAATTTAAAATTCCTTGTAAATATTTGTAATGGCTGCATAATATTCCACTGTGCCTAACCATGTGCCTGGTGTGAATTCCATTTGTGGATTTTTACTACTGTAATGCTGAAGTATTACAGTAATACTGTGTTAATATTCTCTTTATTGAATTCTGGTATATAGTCTTTGGGATTCATTCCTCAAAGTGAAATTGCTGGATTTAAAAGTACGCAGCTTTTTTTTTTTTTTTTTTTTTTTTTT